CTGGTGGTCCCCTCCCTCTGTGAGTGTGTGCAGAGCATGGATCGGGTCTGGGAGTGTTCGTGCTGGCAGGCCGGAGGAGGACTGCTGGGCACACTTGCAGAATTGCGGTTCTGTACAGCAGTGTGTATCGACTGCAGCGCTCTTTTTCTCTAGCAGCAAAATGCTCAGCTCTCTGCCTTCTTTCTGTGCATTTAACAGACGTTTCCAGAAAGCAGAATTGATGACAGCCCCAACTCCTCCCTTTCACTCCCATCTTTTCTATTTGCTGCCCTGTAATCAATTTTTGGAGAGAAGTGAGAACCTCTCGAAATCGATCACCTATGTTGAAAAAAAATCATTTTTAACATCATGCAGTTTTCCGTATTTACTGTGTGTGGCTGGAGACACTCCTGGCAGAATGAGTGTGGGATGTAGGAGGTCCAGAAAAGCCCCCAGCTTCAGGGGCTGAGATAGGGCCATGGGTGGCAGAACTGGTTGTCCCCCCGCCCCCCAATCCCTCAGCAGTGGTTGAGGTGTGCTTTATTAGAAACTCTTCAGTCATGCAGTTTGGAGCCCGTGCTGGTGATGCAGCCTGGATGCCTGGCAGGGGCTTAGCCTCCAGGGGTGGGACATGAGATGTGGCTGCCGTGGCTTCTCTGTGTCTTTCTTCCCAGCGAGTAAAGGTAGACGCAGGGCTCTGGCAGGTGCTAAGGCCCTGCTTGCCTTCATGCTGGAATGCTGGCAGGTACAATTTATTCTTATTTCTTAGGAGGTGCTTTCCCCTCTTCTTTCTGAAGACATCCAGGGATAAAGAATTGCTGCTTTTATGAGCACATGTTCTTGGTGATATGCTGTTACCTTATCTAAAAACAATACGGCCTGGCTGATTATTCTCAGAGCTCATTGTAAGGTGAAAGGTTATGCATTTGAGAATTATTTTCACAGTGTGGATGGGAGTGGGGGGAGAAGATGTAGAGCACAGGTAAGGAATTCCAGGTTTTGGGGCCAGGGATCGCCAAGCAGTGTAAAGGGCTCACTGTGGCCTGTAGCTCCTTCCCCCTGTGGTTTGTGCTGGGCCAGTTGCTGGCTCCCCAAAACCATTATCACCATTATCATTATCACTATCATATCCATCACCTCACCATCATTATCACTGACATCATCACTTTTCTCCATCACCATCATCATCATCATCACTATCATCCCCATCCCCATCATCATCATTACCATCATCATTGCTGTCGCTATCATCATCATCATTCCATTCATCACCATTCATCATCACTGTCATCATCACCATCATCATCACTGTCATCACCATCACCACCACCATCATCACCATCGCCATCATCACTGTTATCGTCACCATTCATCATCACTGTCATCATCATCGTCATCACTATCATCCCCACCATCACCACCATCATTATCACCATTCTCCATCACCATCATCACTATCATCCTCACCATCATCACCATTCTCCATCACCATCATCATCATCACTATCATCCCCACCATCATCACCATCACCATCATCATCACTGTCATCATCAACATCCATCATCACTGTCATCACCATCATCATCACTATCATTACCATCACCATCACCACCATTATCACTGTCATCATCACCTTTCTCCATCACCATCATCATCATCATCATATCATCATCATCATCATCATATCATCCTCATCCCCATCATCATCACCATCACCACCGTCATTGCTGTCATCATCACCATTCACCATCAATGTCGTCATCACCATCATCATCACTATCATCATTATCACCATCATCACCATCACCATCATCATTACTGTCATCATCACCATTCACCGTCACTATCATCACTGTCATTATCACCATCATCATCACCACCACCATCACCATCATCACTGTCATCCCCATCCTCATCATCATCACCATCACTGTCATCATCATCACCATCACCACCATTGCCATCACCATCACCATCATTATCACTGTCATCATCACCTTTCTCCATCACCATCATCATCATCATCATCACTATCATCCCCATCCCCATCATCATCACCATCACCACCATCATTGCTGTCATCACCATTCACCATCACTGTCATCATCACCATCATCGTCATTATCATCATTGTCACCATCGTCACCATCACCGTCATCATCACCATTCATCATCACTGTCATCACTGTCATTATCACCATCATCATCACCACCACCACCATCACCATCACTATCATCGTCATCATCATCACTGTCACCACCATCACCATCACTGTCACCAACATCATGGTGCTTCTCAACCTTTGGGCTGCTTTGGGTCGTGCTTGACATGGCACATTCCTGGTGAGTTAGCTGTTCTTTGGGGGTTTTCTACTGTTGGTGTGGTGATTAGGGTAGTCAGGACAGGATGAGTATAGGCATAGAGAACCCAAGTGGATGATGGTGGAGTGTGATTCTTCTGAAAGGGTCTTCATGAGAACCACTGATCTAGAAGATTCTGGGAGAATCTCACGTATTCTTTCAGGCCCAGGAGTAAGCCAGTGTTACCTGCTCTGTGGAGCTCTCCTTTGTCCCTCCAGGGAGGACAAATTCTGGCTGGAGCCTGACCTTACTGCTTGTCCATCTCTCCCAGGGTGGTAGGCCACTTTAGGTAGGACCCTGTGGATTTCTCCTTGGTGACCCCCGCATTCTGGGCACAGAGCCTGGAACACAATGTCTGCCCAGATGTGTGACTGAACCACCCCCCAATTCCTTAACTGTAGGATGGCGGCTGCCTTCATTAGAATCTTAACACCTTGCCTGAGGGCTGGCTTTGCAGGTCTGAGTGGCTAGGTCAGGGCACTGCTAGTGTTTTCTATGTTTGTAGTCAATTGGTGAGAGTTTGTTTTACGCATTTGTTAAAACTGTGGGACAGTGGTCTGGAAGCCAACAAGGCTTTAGGGTTGGCAGAGTGACTCCCATCCCATCATTGATGTCTGGCTTTGACTTGGCATGGGAGACATTGCCTCTCCAGATCTCAGTTCTCTCGTTTGACAAATGGGGCTTAGGGTTGAACAGCCTCTAAGTCCTCTGTCAGCTCTGCAATTCAGGAAAGATGTTTAAAAATGCATACTTGCATTGTAGGTACATCCAACATAGAGCAAAGAGAGAATTTTCCTAGCTAAATTGACTGCAAAAAAATGAAACCTCTTGGGCCGGGCGTGGTGGCTCATGCCTGTAATCCCAGCACTTTGGGAGGCTGAGGCGGGCAAATTACGAAGTCAGGAGTTCAAGACCAGCCTGGCCAACATGGTGAAACCCCGTCTCTACTAAAAGTATAAAAATTAGCTGGGCTTGGTGGCGGGCGCCTGTAATCCCAGCTACTCGGGAGGCTGAGGCAGGAGAATTGCTTCAACCCAGGAGGCAGAGGTTGCAATGAGCTGAGAGATCTGAGCCACTACACTCCAGCCTGGGTGACAGAGCAAGACTCCGTCTCAGGGAAAAAAAAAAAAAAAGAATCCTCTTATAATATGCAGGCATCTTAGCAACTGCCATCTTAGCAACTGCCATCTTAAGAGGCAGCATTATGATTCAGAAGAAACTGATAACATTGAGGAATACATTTGTGGAGCACAGATTAGGAGAGATTGGTGCAGGGGTGGGGGGTGGCAGGAAGATATTAAGGTTGGAATTTAGGGAGGTGAGCTCTGTGGGTTGGTTTCATGCATCCAGCTCACCATTCAACCTTTCCTGTTAACTTCCTATATTAAGGAGGCTGAGATTAAGAAGACAGGGACTCGTGGCGTAAGGGCGAGACAGACATAGAGGTGAGTGACTGCAGTGGGATATTCACTGTGGGAGCATTGAAGGTTGGCAGTCAGCTAGATTCTTAGGCTGTAGATCGGGGGCCTTATTTAGAAGCTGTTTACTGTTCCCTTAAGAGGATCCTCTAGCAGGAAAAACCACTGCTAGGGTTGTTGCTTTCCTCATTATAATGATGTCTTTATGTTCGTCTTAGGAGGTGATAGTACTGATTATTTAAGAAACTGGTCAGCCAAACTTCTTAACTAATTGTGAATTAGAGAAAAGTCAGAAGTAGGGAGTATTATAGAGATAAGTAATTGTATTATTTTCAGACAAAAGTATATGTAGTAATGTAAACTACTGACCAGATTTTGTTTCAAATTGTTTTTTTTAAATGAATTGCTAAGAATTATTTGAAATTAGCACATTAGCGGTAATAAGATAGTAGATATTAGATAGATTAGATTAGGATAGTAGGTAGTAGATGTAGGTATAAAGAGACTGAAAATCAGCTGTTTAAACATTTTTCCCAAATGTGGGGCTAGGAAGCAAGATAAAGAATTATGCAGGCCAGGCGCGGTGGCTCACGCCTGTAATCCCAGCACTTTGGGAGGCCGAGGCGGGCGGATCATGAAGTCAGGAGATCGAGACCATCCTGGCCAACACGGTGAAACCCCGTCTCTACTAAAAATACAAAAAAAATTAGCCGGGCGTGGTGGCGGGTGCCTGTAGTCCCAGCTACACGGGAGGCTGAGGCAGGAGAATAGGGTGAACCCAGGAGGTGGAGCTTGCAGTGAGCCGAGATCGCGCCACTGCACTCCAGCCTGGGCAACAGAGCGAGACTCCGTCTCAAAAAAAAAAAAAAGAATTATGCAGACAGTTTCATTTCATTTATGTTTGGACGGGGAAGAAAGTCAGAAAATAGATGGGAAGGAAACATATCTAAATGTTAACGGTGGTTGTATTCCATGGGATCATGGGTCTTTCTTGATTTTTCATGTTTTGCCACATTCTAAATTTTCACCAGTGGGCATTTATTATTTTTGCAATTAGACAGGAAAGAGCCTCCAGGAGGAACTCCAAATACCCATCCTTTATTTACCCTCTTAATTTGCTTACCAAACTTTCTTGTTATGGTTAGACTGGCTGGCATCCATAATTTCCATACTTGTGATTATTTAAATTAATGGAAATTTATCATAATCCCTTATTAAAATTTCTTCGCTGCACTGAAATTCAACACTGAGCAAATCTGTTACCTAGGACATAAAGAAAAACATTCAGTCCACGTGCGGTGGCTCATGCCTGTAATCCCAGCACTTTGGGAGGCTGAGGCAGGCGGATCACTTGAGGTCAGGAGGTCGAGACCAGCCTGGCCAACATGGTGAAACCCCATCTCTACTAAAAATACAAATATTAGCTGGGCATGGTGGCTCACGCCTGTAGTGCCAGCTACTCGGGAGGCTGACACATGAGAATTTCTTGAACCCAGGAGGTGGAGGTTGCACTGACCCGAGATCAGGCCACTGCACTCCAGCCTGGGCAACAGAGTGAGACTTGCTCTCAAAAAAAAACAACATCCAGAGTCTTCCAGGAAATTTACCGTTTCAGTGTGGCATAGTGTAGAGTTTGTTTATTATCTAGAATATGGTTTTTCTTTTTTGTGTTCTTGAACTTGGGCGTTCACTTCGTTTGTTGACCTGGAAGGAGCCATCTCGGCGCCTGCTGTTTGAACCTTGGGTATTTTAATGAAGTGGTTTGATGTCCTGATACCACCAGCCCCTGCTGTTGCTTTTCACGGCCCTGGCTTTTCCAGGAATAATCTCCTTACTGTTTGTCATTCTAATATGTTTCAGCTCCCTTTTTGAAAATAACTTTTTCTGCTCCCCTTCCCTGCCCATTCTTCATGACCCCCAGAGAATGGGCCTGCTGGTCTCTAGCCCCTGTGAATTGGAAGACTCCTGGCGATGATCCTTCTTTTTCTCTCTGTGACTCAGGCGGTTGATGTTGGGTTGACCGTATTTCTTTGCTGGCTGGTAAGCAGGGCCACCTCAGCCCTTGTGAGGGCCATGCCTGACTTTCAATGGCTTCCCTCCAAAGGCTTCTTAGGCCGTTCCTCCCCATCGTTTTTCAGAGGTTTAATCTGTTTGAGTCCAGGATATTGAGTCAGCAGTGGAAAGTTATGAAGATGAGGCCAGCCATCAGAAAAATTGGCTAATATGAAAGATTAATTCCAGGGTGAACAAAGGAGAGGGATGCTGGGGCCGGGCTGCCTCCCCAGGCAAATCACATCACTGTAAAATCCGAGAAACCAGAAGTTGCCTTTGCTACTCACTCAGTGGCTGCTTGCTGTTTCTTGGATTAGATATTGAAAGAATCCCATCTTTATAGTCTACTGTTCATATTTATGGTCTGGAGAAGAAAATGTAATTTTCAGCAAAATTCTATCACGTCTGGTAAATAATTTCAGGATCTTTACCTATGATACCACATTAAAAAAAATTCGTATGGCTTCAGCATTCAGAAATTGTTCTTTTCAAACTCTGGGCCCTCGGGTTATTACAAGATTTAACACCGAGGCAGGAAGCCTGCTCGCCTATCACTGGAGACAGGTAGGTTGCTATGGAGACCAGGTGTGTGTCCCTGCGGTTTCCTGGGTATCCCAGTTGTCCTGGAAAAGAAATCAGCTCACTTTATGTGATATTTCTGCAATAGTGTGTGTGAATTAAGTTTTTCTAAACACAGATCAGATGTTTTTGTTGACTTACAGTGTGATTTCTGACATAATTTTGTCCTCGGTTTTGTTTTGCTTAATTATGAATCCTACATAACCCTACCTTTTCCTATCAGAAGCACTTCCATGCATCAAGACCCCCTATCCAAAACAGCCACAACAACTTCACCAACAAAATCTCTTAAAGCTAGAGATGCCTGCTTTGGTGTGAATGATGATTACCCCTTAAAATAATTCAACAATTTTTTTTTTTTTTTTTTGAGACAGGGTCTCAGTCTGCCTCTCAGGCTGGAGTGCAGTGGCGTGATCTCGGTTCACTGCATCCTGTGCCTCCTGGGTTCGAGCAATTCTCCTGCCTCAACCTCCTGAGTATCTGGGAGTACCGGGATGCACCACCATGCCTGGCTAATTTTTGTATTTTTAGCAGAGACGGGGTTTCACCAGGTTGGCTAGGCTAGTCTCAAACTCCTGACCTCAGGTGATCCACCCACCTTGGCTTCCCAAAGTGCTGGGATTACAGGTGTAAACCACCATGCTCGGCCTCAACAATTATTATATATGGTTTGCCAGATCCTGGCCTGGGCACTGGGGATGCAAGATAGAGCAAGACCATTGGAGGCCCTGCCCTGGCGGAGCTTGTATTAGGGTTGTGATCCTAGACCACATGAAGCCCACAAGGGGGCCCTGGGCTCACCCGTTCCTGGCTCACATTCACTGTCAGCCACAGCTAAACCTCGGGGCCTGGAACCTCTCTTGTTGTCCCCATGGGACGAGTGGGCACATGCCTTGTTGGATGGACAATAACATCATCTGTTTTTGTTTGATGTGTTATTATTCAGAGGCATTTTTCAGAATGGAGAACAGTGCCTTATCAGTCTGCTTCTGATAATTTTATACATGAAAAAAATCCTATTTGTGCATATTCTTGGGTCTCTCCCCATTTCTAAAGGCAGTCAACTTGGTGGTTGGCTGTAAAAAGCTCTTTACACTTCCTAGGACTTGTCAAATATTGACAAGTCTTTCTCCTTTCATCCAGTTCAGCACCAGCATCCTCAAACTCACTGAAACAGAGCATCCCACAGTGGCAGCCACTGTAGGCCCCAGGTGGGTATCCTACTCCTCCACCCCCGCCCCAGACTCCCCCAACCCCAGCTCGCACCTGCAGAAGTTACGTCTTTGCAGTTATTTCAGGAGAAAAAGGCGGCCACTCTTTCTCTCCCTTCTTTGGGTTTGTGTTCAGCAAGGGTCTACTGCAGTCCCGGTGCCGGACAGCCTGTTTTGCCCATGCTTGTTAACTGATGGGGTCCTCAAGTGGCCTTGTGACAGGCCTGATAAGGCCGCACGTGGGTGTGGTTAGAGTTGATGACCGCTCCGGACATTGGCGATGTGAGGAAAGTGACAGACTCCAGCCTCCATGTGCAGCCGGTGATTGGCCGGGTGGGCTCGGTTTTCTAGTGGCAAAGGATGCTGTGATCTGAATAAGAAAACAAACCTCAGGCCCCAAGTGCCACGGGCTTAGAGACTTGAGAGGAGGTGCTTGCAACTCCATCTGGGAGGCTAAGGGCAGCCAAGAGCTGCTGTCTTGAGGCTGACCCACTCCCTTGCAGTGTAATGGGTAGTGAACAGGCCATCCTTTTTAAAGGAAAATAAGTGCCTCCCTATGGACTCTGTTCCTATCCTGCTACCCTCCCTGAAGCTTGAATAGCACCCACCCGTGCCTTCTCCATGCCAGCCCTTGGGTCTGCCGGGACCACTGCCATGCTTTTGATGGACACGGCCTTGTAGCGTCTATATCCTCATCTGTGAAATGGGAATTCCACAGCCTCCCTTTCGCAGGCTGCTTGTAATAGTTGCCATTAAACCTCTTCTGAACTCTAAAGTGCTGTATCAATGTAAGGACCATCATCAACATCATTGTCGTCCTCATCGTGAGTCTTTCCAAATTCACCTCCTGCTGCCCCAGCACGGGAGTGTCTGAGACTGCAGGTTTCCTTGATGGGTTCCTGGGGCTTCCCTTGTGGAAATTTGAGTTCTGAGCCTTCTGCACTTTTCCATCCCCCAGTCTGGAGTCAACCTGTATTTTTCATTTTCCCTCTGCAAGATGTCAGCCCATAGGAGAGGCCTGGAGGCTTGCAGGGGAAATGGGACGATGTTTGAAGGAAGCCCCCGTGCCTGTGGGAGCATGCAGCCTCCTCCGTCTTTTTGTCTGCCAGGCAGGGGAGTAATTTGCCGTTATGTACTGGGCAGTCTGGGAGCTGGACTCTCAGATGAAAAATGCTTGTTCAAGCACAGACAGCCAGGCATGGCTCAAATCAGAGCATCGATTTAGCAAGCAGCTCTGCTCAAACAGCCAGCTGTGTGATCACCTTTTCAGGGGATGATAGGCTGACGGGCAGGTGGGGTGGGGTGGGGTGGGGTGGGGTGGGCAGACTAATACAGGGACCCTGTGTTTGGGAGCCTCTGTTTAAGCAGAGACCGGGCCTGGAGAGAGTATCCCTGGGTAGGGAAAGGTGCTCTCACATTAGTGGGTTCCACCTGGCCCCTTGGTGGAGCTCCCATTCATTCATTCACTCATTCACTCATTCATTCACATCGTGTCTACTATGTGCCAGTCTCTGTGCTAAGAGAGTGATCCAAGCAGAAGGTCTGAAATCCTCAGGGATTCGTTTCCCAGCCGACTTATGCCTTACTAAGTGGAGCAGGTTCTGGGCTGCAGGGGACTGACTTGCTGCTGCAGGTCTGGGTCTTGAACTAAGGGAGAAAGACAATGCCCATCTTCTTCTTGGCGCAGTCATTTGAGGAGAGGAGCATTTGCTTCTTGCCAACCTGCCTGCCTGGGAGGCCCTCTTGCTCCTGCAGCCCCCCGAGTCCCCTTTGCAGCTCCCAGTCTTGCTTGGGGTTGCCTCCTCCAAGAAGCCTCCTGGGCTAGCTCAGGCATCCTGTGGAGGCACTGCTGGGCCACTGATGCCTGAGCTCCTGTGGCCTGGCTGTCTGCAGGGCTTCAGTCCTGGCCTTTCACTTCCCAGACATGAGTCTTATCTTTCCACTTGGTTAGGGCCTCCCCACGGACATGGACGGATATGGTTTGGATTTGTGTCCCCACCCAAATCTCGTGTTGAATTGTAATCTCCAGTGTTGGAGGAGGAGCCTGGTGGGGGGTGATTGGATCATGGGAGCAGAGTTCCTCTTGCTGTTCTCATGATAGTGAGTGAGTTCTCACGAGATCTGGTTGTTTGAAAGTGTGAAGCACCTCCCCCTGCTCTCCCTTCTGCTCCAGCCATGTAGGACGTGCCTGCTGTCCCTTCTGACGTGATTGTAGGTTTCCCGAGGCCTCCCCAGCCATGCTTCCTGTGCAGTATGTGGAACCGTGAGCCAATTAAACCTCTTTTCTTTATAAATTACCCAGTCTCAGGTAGTTCTTTATAGCAGTGCGAGAACTGACAGGGACCGTGTGTTTGGGAGCCTCTGTTTAAGCAGAGACCGGGCCTGGAGAGAGAATCCCTGGGGAGGGAAAGCTGCTCTCACATCAGTGGGCTCCACCTGGCACCTTGGTGGGGCTCCCATTCATTCATTCATTCACTCACTCATTCATTCACATAGTACCTAGTATATGTGCCAGTCTCTGTGCTAAGAGAATGATCTAGGCAGAAGACCTGCCCGCTCAGGGCTTCTGTTTCTAGCTGGGAGCAACAACAGTAAACTAAATAAGCAGATTATATTGTATAATATAGTAATACTTAGAAGGTGATGAGACTGTGGAAAACAATACATTAGTGAAGAGGGTGAGGGTATTGGATGGAAGAGCGTGAGTGTATTAGGCCGTTCCACATTGTTATAAAGAAATACCTGAGACACGGTCATTAATAAAGAAAAGAGATTTAATTGTCTCACGGTTCTTCAGGCTGTACAGGAAGCATGGTGCTGGCATCTGCTCAACTTCTAAGGTGGCCTTGAGAAGCTACAATCATGGCGGAAGGTGACGGGGGAGCAGGCACGTCACATGGAGAAAGCAGAAGCAAGAGAGAGAAAAATGCAAGGTGCCACACACTTTTAAACAACCAGATCTTGTGAGAACTCACTATCTCGAGGACAGAACCAAGGGGATGGTGAGAAACCATTCATGAGAAATCCACCCACATGATCCAGTCGTCTCCCACCAGGCCTCATCCCCAACTCTGGGGATTACAATTCAACATGAGATTTGGTTGAGACATCCAAGCCGTATCAGTGAGAGATGCAGTTTTTTTTTTTCAGGGGAAAGTGTTGTTGTTGTTGTTGTTTTAATAAGATATAATTTACATACCATATACCATGAAAGTCGCCATTTAAAAATGTACAATTCAGTTGCTTTTAGTATACTGGCAAAGTTGAGCACCAGTAGCTACTAATTTCAGAACATTTTCATCACCCCAGAAAAAAATCTCATAGCCATTAGCAGTCACTCCTCAATCTCCTCGTGCCCTAGGCCCTGGAAACCAATAATTTACTTTAGGTGTCTCTGGATTTGCCACTTCTGGACATTTTATATCAAGGAAATCATGCAATATGAGGCCTTTTGCATCTGGCTTCCTTTACCAAGCACAGTGTTTTCATGCACCGCCAATGCTGCGTGTGTATCTGTACTGCATGCCTGTAGATGGCGGAATAATATTCCAATGTATGGATAGACCACATTTTGTTTATCCATTCATCTGTTGATGAACATTTGGGCTGTTTTCACTTTTGGCTATTCTGAACAATGCTGCGAGGAACAAGTTTTTTTTGTACAAGCGTGCAAGTTTTTTGTGGATGTATGTTTTCATTTCTCTTAGGCAAATAGAGAGACACAATTTTACTTTTTATTTATTTTATTTTTTATTTTTTTAGAGACAAGGTCTTGCTCTGTTGCCCAGGCTGAAGTGCAGTGGCGCCATCATAGCTCACTGTAGCCTGCAACTCTATGGATTACATGTTCCTCCTGCCTCAGCCTCTTGAGTTGCTGGGACTACAGGCATACCCCATCATTCCTGGATAATTTTTAAATGTTTAGTAGAGATGAGTTCTCACTAGATTGCCCAAATTCGTCTTGAACTCCTGGGCTTAAGTGATCCTCCCAAGTTAGCCTTATAAAGTGCTGGGATTAGAGGCATGAACCACTGCACCCAGCCACAGTTTTAAATAGGGTGGTCAGAGAAGGTCTCATGAGAAGGTGACATCTGAGCAAAGACTTGAAGAAAATAAGGGCAGAAGCCACACGAAAACCCCAGCAGGACAGCAGGTGCAAGGGAACAGCAAGTGCAAGGATGCTTCCACCAAGGGGCTGGAAAATGAAAGGCTTGACTTCACCAGCTGCCTCCCAACCAGGGGGCCCAGTGAGTTTAGGCCTCACTGGCCCTTTCTGGCTGAGGGGCAGCCTGCTGCGAGGGGTTTCCCTTTCTGAATAAAGAGTCAAAGTCCCAAGACAGATGATTTTTGACCCATGCATCTTCTTCCTGCCTGGAAAGCAGATGTGATTCCTGGAGATGGGGCAGCTGTTCTGTGGCCATGAGGTTGAAATCCATGTGCTAAAGACAGTAGAGCAGAAGAAGACTGGGACCTTGATGGCATTCTTGAGCTACCGCCTGAACCTTGGATCTCCTGCACCTGAACTTTGCTCTGTGACACAAAGAAGACCCTTTCTTATCTAAGCCACTCTTATCTAAGCCACCGCTTGTCACGTTTTATGTTGTTTGCAGCCAAATGCATTCCTCATTGATGGAATGTCCAACATTGTCCCCAAGTCCCCCAGATAGATCCCTGGGGGCTCTTGACAGACAGACAGCAGGCAAGCCTGGGACACACGCTGCCCCCTTCTGCTTTCCTGTCCCTCCATCGTGTTAAGCTGGTCTCTCAGGTGGGCATCAGGATTCAGCTATCCCAGGCTGACCCTGAGGTCCACCATGACTGTGCTGCAGCCACCACCACTGGCCGCTTCATGGCATGTTTCCAGCACAACTCTCTGACCTGGCTCCCCCGGTTCCCCAGACGCGTTCCCCACGGAGTCCCAGCGTGTATGCATGGGGTCACGGTGCTCCACGCTCTCAACCGTTGGTTGCAGGTTCCCGTCCAGCCTCTCAAGCTGGCTGCTCCCCTTTCTCAGTTGTCCCCTGTGCCTCTTGTACCCTAACTTCAGTGTTAGAGCACCTTTCAGGGGGAATGGCGTAAAAAAGCCTTCCTTTCCAGTAGACAGAGTGCCCTGGCCAGCAGAGGCCAAACACATTCCCATTCAGCTTTGTTTCATGCTGGATCTGGCCCCAGGCCTGCACCTGGCCCTGGCAGTGGGCGCACGTTAGGTGGGATTGCTGAAGACAATGGGTGACTGAGGCAGTTACAGGTGTCAGCCCCAGATGAGGCTCCCCAACCTGTACCCTTTACCCTGGAGCTGGCCCCATCTCTCACAGCCCAGTGGTGTACTACCTTAGGTAAGCACCAGTTGCGCCTCACTCTAATGAAAATAATAAAAGCTCAAATGACCAGCACTGTCCTACTGCTTTATACGCATGACCTCAGGTAATGAGAATTAGCCCACATCCATTCATTCCACAAATATTTATGGAGTGCCTACTGTATGCCAGGGATTCTTCCAGGCACTGGGGAGACATTTAAAAAACAATAACAACAACAACAAAAATCTGCGTCTTGTCGGAACTTCCATATACACTTCCACTGGCTACTTCATGGAAACATCTGGAACATCTGATTTTTCTAGTCTTCCCATTACTAAATGTGGCACAAGAACGTAGTCTAAAGGATGTACTTCACCATGCAAAAGCTCTTGTCATTTCAGAAAAGGAAGGAGAATTAAGTAAAATGTACTTCAAGAAAGTCAGTTAAGAATTTTTCCAGTTAATGAAAATTTAAAATGATTGGCTTTCATCTTGCTGTTTTCCAGGGTCCCACTATTAAGAACTCACTCATCCTGTTGTTATTAAGGGTGAAACCCAGACATTTCCTTATGTAAAAGCCAATTAAAATAAATTAAATGCAAATACTGTTTCATTGTCATGTCAGTTTTGAGAACCGGATCAATCAGAGGTTGTGGAAATGCCAAAGTTGTTAAGGCTGTGGTTACCATGACAACAGCTCTATTGTGTAAGTGGTCTGTTATTTGGGAATTCTTCCTTAGGTCAGGCTAACAGTGATGTCATTTCTCAGGGAAGGGGACGGAGTTCTCTGGAGTCAGGTCTGGGGCCAGGAGACCTGGTGAGCAAAAACTGGGGTTCAGCCAGAACTACCAGTTTTGTGACCATGGGAGACAGTCCCTTCCCCTTTTGCCTCAGTTTCCTCGCTTTGGGGATAGCCATTGCACAGCTGTGAGTATATTGTGGCCATTCAGCACTTCTCATTTTTTTTGTTTTTTGTTTTTTTATGTTTCAGAATTCTAAGGCAAGGATGAAAGTCTTCTCTATTCTTGAGGTGCTGGGGTTCCTCAGCCTCCACCGTCCAGCCTCGAGCAGCTGCCCCCTCTCACCTGCTCCTCAGCCTTCTGGAACAGACAGGCCCCCCACAGCAGCCCAGCCCAGGCCACCAGCACCACCCCCAGAGGTTTATGCCATCTTCATGCAGTGGGAGGCTCAGCCCCCACACTGGGACCTGTCCACTTTAGCCCCAAGGATCTTACCAAGGTCAAATCTTTGGAACTCAGGGTCTTTGGGAACTTCTGGGCCAGACAACCCGGCCATCACAGGGGCTTCTGCGGGGTTGGCTTTATGATGCATTTGGGTCAGGAGGTCTGTTTTTATCCTTTGGGCCTCTGGGAAAGTCCGTCCTGGCCAAGTCCTCTGTCCCCTAGTCTCATGGCTGGCTGGCCCTGGAGCTCGGGTGGCCTGGCCCGGCCCGCCTGCTTCCCCACAGGCAGCGGCTCTTGCTTCTGCTGCCTGCAGTGCTCCAGATGCTGCAGGCTCCTTCCTTCCTTCAGGGCATCCTAAGTCCCCCGAGTCTCGAATCCCCAGTCTCAGCTGAGTCCTCGAGGTCAGTGGGGCAGAACGCCAGAGCCCTGGGACAACGGGCTGCATAAAACACTTATTTTAATTATAAGAGTGATGTAAGAACATATCAGAAAATTGGCAAAATACAGGGCAAAAAAAAAAAATCACTGGTGGTCGCCTTCTCACACAGTCACACACAGTGGTGTGCAGCCTTCTGGCTTTTGGTTGCTTTGTTGCAGTATTGGCACCTGCGTTACAAGATTTTGTGTTGACCATTCTTGTTCTTGCTGTGGTCTTTAAGGTTTACAGCGACAGCTGTTCCTCTTCAGGATGCAAGGAGACCGAGCCTGCCTGCCCTCAGGGAGCTGACGGTCCAGCAGGAGGCATCCTGTCTGCAGGGCCCATGCGGGGGACAGGGCAAGAGGTGCGGTGGAACCAGACCTTGCCCTCCAGAAAAGCCTGCGTGACCTGTCGCTCTTCTCTTCCAGGGGCATGGTCTAGTGGCCCAGTCAGGACGCGGAAACACTCCCTGGAGGTTCTGACCCACTCCCTCTCAGCCTCCGCCTGGTCTCTGGTAAGTCACTCCCAGAGGCCGACTGGCTCAGGAACCTCCTCTTTCCCCGGATCTGACTCAGCAGGGTTGGCTGTTCCAGCTCCAAAGAGAAGGAGGAACCTTTTCCTTCTGCAGCCCCTCCCCACCAGCCTCATTCCTTAGCTGGGGTCAGACCTGGGGTCCTCACTGCAGCTGGCCTCTGGCAGCGTTCTCAGGCTAGCCCTCCCTGCTGAAAAGAGAACCGTGTGGGACTCACAGGTAATTATGAAATACAAACGCCATGATCTTTCGTGGCGTCCCCGGCTGACCCCCTGTCTTGCAGGTGTAGTCGCCGCCGCCAGCCGCCATGGGCAAACAGAACAGCAAGCTGCGGCCCGAGGTGCTGCAGGACCTGCGGGAGAACACGGAGTTCACCGACCACGAGCTGCAGGAGTGGTACAAGGGCTTCCTCAAGGACTGCCCCACCGGCCACCTGACCGTGGACGAGTTCAAGAAGATCTACGCCAACTTCTTCCCCTACGGCGACGCTTCCAAGTTCGCCGAGCACGTCTTCCGCACCTTCGACACCAACGGCGACGGCACCATCGACTTCCGGGAGTTCATCATTGCGCTGAGCGTGACCTCGCGGGGCAAGCTGGAGCAGAAGCTCAAGTGGGCCTTCAGCATGTACGACCTGGACGGCAACGGCTACATCAGCCGCAGCGAGATGCTGGAGATCGTGCAGGTACCGGCGCCCGAGGCCCCGGGTCTCACCGCTCTGAGCACAGTGTCATTGCCCCCATCCGCAGGCCATCTACAAGATGGTGTCGTCTGTGATGAAGATGCCGGAGGATGAGTCCACCCCGGAGAAGCGCACAGACAAGATCTTCAGGCAGATGGACACCAACAATGACGGTAGTGCGGGGTGGGGGCGGGGCTGCATGTGTTGGCTAATCCCATTGTCTCTGGTCCCCTGCAGGCAAACTGTCCTTGGAAGAATTCATCAGAGGTGCCAAGAGCGACCCCTCCATCGTCCGCCTGCTGCAGTGCGACCCCAGCAGTGCCAGTCAGTTCTGAGCGAGCGGCCCCTGGACAGTTGCAGAGAAACACAGGCTTGTCGTGCCGTTTAAGCTTTGCTTGCAAGAGTGGATGCCCCGCAATCGTTCCTGCTCTCCCGGGCCCCGGGCCTGGGGCATGCGTTGCACCTGCCCAGCCCGGTGGCTGCGCCTCCCTCCTCCACCTGACCAACGCGACATTCCTCCCCTCACGCCTGGCCCGGTCCCTTCCAGGGCAACTCCCAGGGATGTGGTGACATGCAGGGTTCAAGTGTTCTTGGTTCCAGGCACCTCCCGGCTCACGGGGAGCTCAGAGGTCCATGCCGAGGAGACCAGGCAGGACCTCCCGAGGCTGCGCCCCGGCCGGCCCATGCGTTTTGTGATCCCAAGTGACTCTGTGGGAAGGGTGGGGACGAGGCGTCGGGAGGGTATACAGGGAGCCCCTCCCGTGCATGGCTGCCCCCCCGTTCATTTTCTCCACCACAGCCGCTTGCACGTATAGATACTGTGGTCCCCTTTCTTTTAATATATAAATTATGTATGGTGAAGTGGAGTGTATTGTGTAGGTCCCGTATTTAATGCCTCTGACTGCCTTTGAAGCGCAGCCCTCTGTGGCCCGCAGCCCCCTGAGCCTGGCTGTTGTGTGGTATTTATGCTCTCTTTGTCTGCCTGTTTCTAAGGAAATGCATGTGTGCCCTGAGCCGTGATGATCCTCCCATCCGTGTTGTGAGCACAGGCATTTGTGTCTGGTCTGTCCTCCCTGTTGATTGGTCTGGCATTTCCGGTATTAAAATGATAAAATAAATGGCATTTTCTGAGTTTTGCGTCTGCCCGCGG